CCAGCTAGTCCCCAGGCCACCCAGCTGGGCTTCTGCCTCAGTTTCCCTGCCCAAACGTGCTGTGACGTAGGGCAGTGGGCTCCGGGTTGCGACCAGCCCCTTCCCATGATTAAACCCTACTCCCTGCCCCTGCAGAGGGGTCCTCAACAGCTAACCAAGCCCCCGAACCCCAAGAAGCCACCCCATCCCACCCTCCAGCTTCCATGTCCTCCCTGCCAGCTGGGCCCGTGGCAGAGGTGCCCCTAGAAACTTGCAGACCCAGGGAGCTTTGGGATCAGAATCTGGCCTGGTGCAGGGGATGCTGGCCTCATGTCTTAGCCCAGCTCAGGCCCATGGGGGTGCCCCCCTTCCTCAACATGGGCAGGAGACACTCCAATTTGTGCAGCTCTCGACTTGGGCCTGATGCCACTTGAGACTCATCAAATCCAACAGCTTCAGAGCGCGTGCTGAGTAACAGGCATCTGGCAGGTGAGGAAACAGGAGCCCAAGACATGCAGCCAGAAATGGGGCAGTTGGATTCAAAATTAGACCTGACCGAATCCTGGGTTCCTTCTACTCGAGTAGATGCTGCTTTGGGGATGACCCTTCAACTGGTGGTTACTTGGCTTCCCTACCTGGGGAACATCCAGGGCCTCTGCTGTCAGACCCGGGGCCTTGCCTGCCTGATGGTCTTCAGGGAGGAGGCGACCCAGACCCCCGTCCAGCACGTGGCACAGCCCCAGGAGCAGTAAAGACCTGGCTGTGGGCCCAGGACCCTGCTGGGTGGTCCCCCACGGGCTGCGAAGGCTGAGCTGCCCCCCTCCAGACCCCTCCCGCCAGCGCATTCCTGGCTCCCCGGCCCCTCCCCTGGCTCCCGGGCCTCCCAGCCCCCTTCCCCGCTGGCCCAGCCCGCGTCTGAATCTGCTTCTGATTCCAGCTCTGCGATGAGGCCCCCTCCCCTCCCCTGCCTCCTTCCCGACCCGAGCAGCCCCGCCCCCGGCTGGGCCCGGGCTTGCGCCTGCTGCGCCCCCCACCCCCTCCTGGCACAGCTCGTCCGCCCTCGCTGCAGCCGGGAGGAGGCGGCGGCCCGTGCACCGCAGGCCCCGCCCGCCCACGGCCCTTCCCGGGAGGCCGGGAGACCTGCTCCGCCCGGCCCTCGGTGGGTGAGTGCGAGCGGCGGGTGGGGCCTCCGCGGGCGGAGGCACCGGGAGCGGGGGCGACGCCTGTCATCGCTCTAGGCCCAGCGGGAGGACGCGCCAACATCCCCGCTGCTGTGCTGGGCCCGGGGCGTGCCCGCCGCTGCTCCCACCTCTGGGCCGGGCTGGGGCCGCCCGGGGGCCCTGTTCCTCGGCATTGCGGGCCTGGTGGGCAGAGCCGCGGAGAGGGCTTCTTTTCCCCAAGGGCAGCGTCTTGGGGCCCGGCCACTGGCTGACCCGCAGCGGCTCCGGCCATGCCTGGCTGGCCCTGGGGGCTGCTGCTGACGGCAGGCACGCTCTTCGCCGCCCTGAGTCCTGGGCCGCCGGCGCCCGCCGACCCCTGCCACGATGAGGGGGGTGCGCCCCGCGGCTGCGTGCCAGGACTGGTGAACGCCGCCCTGGGCCGCGAGGTGCTGGCTTCCAGCACGTGCGGGCGGCCGGCCACTCGGGCCTGCGACGCCTCCGACCCGCGACGGGCACACTCCCCCGCCCTCCTTACTTCCCCAGGGGGCACGGCCAGCCCTCTGTGCTGGCGCTCGGAGTCCCTGCCTCGGGCGCCCCTCAACGTGACTCTCACGGTGCCCCTGGGCAAGGCTTTTGAGCTGGTCTTCGTGAGCCTGCGCTTCTGCTCAGCTCCCCCAGCCTCCGTGGCCCTGCTCAAGTCTCAGGACCATGGCCGCAGCTGGGCCCCGCTGGGCTTCTTCTCCTCCCACTGTGACCTGGACTATGGCCGTCTGCCTGCCCCTGCCAATGGCCCAGCTGGCCCAGGGCCTGAGGCCCTGTGCTTCCCCGCACCCCTGGCCCAGCCTGATGGCAGCGGCCTTCTGGCCTTCAGCATGCAGGACAGCAGCCCCCCAGGCCTGGACCTGGACAGCAGCCCAGTGCTCCAAGACTGGGTGACCGCCACCGACGTCCGTGTAGTGCTCACAAGGCCTAGCACGGCAGGTGACCCCAGGGACATGGAGGCCGTCGTCCCTTACTCCTACGCAGCCACCGACCTCCAGGTGGGCGGGCGCTGCAAGTGCAATGGACATGCCTCACGGTGCCTGCTGGACACACAGGGCCACCTGATCTGCGACTGTCGGCATGGCACCGAGGGCCCTGACTGCGGCCGCTGCAAGCCCTTCTACTGCGACAGGCCATGGCAGCGGGCCACTGCCCGGGAATCCCACGCCTGCCTCGGTGAGGCCTTGGAGGGTGGCCTGGGGACCTTGCCAGCCTGCCCCTGACCCATCCCTCCCTGCAGCTTGCTCCTGCAACGGCCATGCCCGCCGCTGCCGCTTCAACATGGAGCTGTACCGACTGTCCGGCCGCCGCAGCGGGGGTGTCTGTCTCAACTGCCGGCACAACACCGCCGGCCGCCACTGCCACTACTGCCGGGAGGGCTTCTATCGAGACCCTGGCCGTGCCCTGAGTGACCGTCGGGCTTGCAGGGGTGAGCCACCACCGGCCACCTGCAGGCCCTCATCTGACCAGGCCCTTCCCACCTCTGTCCTCAGCCTGCGACTGTCACCCGGTTGGTGCTGCTGGCAAGACCTGCAACCAGACCACAGGCCAGTGTCCCTGCAAGGATGGCGTCACTGGCCTCACCTGCAACCGCTGCGCGCCTGGCTTCCAGCAAAGCCGCTCCCCAGTGGCGCCCTGTGTTAGTGAGTGACCCTGCCCCGCCTCAGCCACCAAGCATCGCAGGCCATTCTCCCTCCCTCTCTGCAGAGACCCCTATCCCTGGACCCACTGAGGACAGCAGCCCTGTGCAGCCCCAGGGTGAGTGGACACAGGACAGGGCCCCAGACTGGGAGTCTGTGCCAGCCTCCCACCTTCTACCCAGACTGTGACTCGCACTGCAAACCTGCCCGTGGCAGCTACCGCATCAGCCTAAAGAAGTTCTGCAAGAAGGACTATGGTAGGTGCCCTCAGGCCTCCCGCGGACCTTCCCCTGACCCCGCCCCCTCTCGCTCTCCCCGCAGCGGTGCAGGTGGCGGTGGGTGCGCGCGGCGAGGCGCGCGGCGCGTGGACACGCTTCCCGGTGGCGGTGCTCGCCGTGTTCCGGAGCGGAGAGGAGCGCGCGCGGCGCGGGAGTAGCGCGCTGTGGGTGCCCGCCGGGGATGCGGCCTGCGGCTGCCCGCGCCTGCTCCCCGGCCGCCGCTACCTCCTGCTGGGGGGCGGGCCTGGAGCCGCGGCTGGGGGCGCGGGGGGCCGGGGGCCCGGGCTCATCGCCGCCCGCGGAAGCCTCGTGCTACCCTGGAGGGACGCGTGGACGCGGCGCCTGCGGAGGCTGCAGCGACGCGAACGGCGGGGGCGCTGCAGCGCCGCCTGAGCCCGCCGGCTGGGCAGGGCGGCCGCTGCTCCCACATCTAGGCGCACGTTCACCCTGTGCCTTCGCCTGCCA